CTTTTGTTGCAATTGCTTTTTGTGATTTGATCATTGCAGCACTATTCACAATAGCAAAGACATGGAATTGACCCCAGGGTCCATCATGATAGACTGGATAAAGAAAATGTGTTACATGTACATATACACCATGGAATACTATGCAGCCATAAAAAAGAAGCGAGATCATGTCCTTTGCAGGCACATGGGTGGAGCTGCAAGCCATTATCCTCAGCAAACTAACGCAGGAACAGGAAAGTAAACACGGCATGTTCTCACTTATAAGTGGGAGCTGAACAACATGAGCACATGGACACAGGGAGGGGAACAAAGCACACTCGGGCCTGTTGGGGGAGGGCGGGGGCAGGAGGGCATTAAGAAAAATAGCTAATGCATGTCCGGCTTCATACCTACGTGACGGGTTGATAGGTGCAGCAAACCACCATGGCACACGTTTACCTATGCAACAAGCCTGCACATCCTGCACGTGTACCCCAGATATTAAAAAAAATAAATACATCCGACGTTTCGTGAAAGCTGACTGGGCATTAGTGGATCCAAGCACCAAACAGGACGGCAGGTGGAGACGTGGGACAGAGGCGGGTGGAGAGAGAAGCCGGCGGGATCCAAGGCCCCAGGGCAGGCCCTGGCAGCGATGTGGCAGCCCCTCTGCAGTTTCCACGCTGGTAGTCGTGAAGTAAATTCTAGGCCCTGCTCCCCAACCGGCGCGGGCCGCCCTCGCCTTCAGCTCCAATGCTGCTGCGCCCCAGGCCGCCCCGCTCCTGGCAGGCCCCAGCCTCTGACTCAGCCCCCCGCCTAGCCCCTGAGAGCAGCCTCTCCGCGGGACTGGCCTGTGCGCGCGCGTCTGCGGCACCGTCGGACCAGGGGCCGCCCCCGAGCGGGGAGCCCAGGAGGACGGCCAGGTGGCCTGAGGCAGAGGCGCCAGGGAGGATGGAGAAGGGACACCCAGGGCCTAGGCGGGGTGGGGGCAGGGAGGGCGGCGGGACAGCAAGGAAGTGGGTGCACCTGGGTGACCCAGCTGCGCATGAGCGGGCAGGGGCTCGGGGCGCGCGGACTCCAGGCGCTGGACTGCGGCGTGGAGCAGCGCTGGGGAAACCGCGCCGGGTTCAGCGAGGATTGCTGGGCGGGGCGCGCGAGGAGCGGGCCTGAGTCGTGAAGGGGCGGGCCTTGCAGGGGCGGGGCCTCGAGGGGCGGAGCTTGCGGTGACCAGCGAGGGGGCGGGGCTTAGAGCCACTAAGAAGCGGGACCCAGTGAGGGCTAAACGTGGGGCGCCGGGGGCGTGGCGCGGGGCGCAGGTGCACGCAGGTTGGCCGCGGGCGCGCGGGGTCCGGCGGGAGTCCCGGGGTGGTCCCCGCGTGGGGCCGGGGGCGTCCGCGCGGGCGGGGCGAGGTCGGGGAGGGCAGCTGCCCGCCCTCCTCGGCACTGGGAGCTTTCGGCTGGTACTGCGGGAGGAGCTCCCGGGTGACCCGCGGGTTCTGAAACCGCCGCTCGGGAGCTCGGGGCCTGCGCGGCGTCTACGGGGCGAGCGAGGGAGAACTGACGCCTTTCGCTCGGATCCTTCTCCCCTTCCGAGAACCAGGTAGGTCGCGTTTATTTTCAAGTCCGACTGTTGACTCCCGGTTTGTCTTATTTTGCTTTGTCAGTGGGCTCTGCGCTCGCGTTAACAATTCGAATGGGCACGTTTCTGAGTTTAAGAACGCTGTTCGCTTCCTCACACTTAGATTGAGGTGGAACTCACGTCACATAAACCGGGTCGCAAGGCTCAGCTCAGCGGGGCCCCCCCACAGTGTTGCGGGACCAGCACCTTCTCGAGCTCCGGAACAGCTTCTACCCGCGCAGAGCCCGGCCCGTCGGCGGCCGCTCTCCGCGCCCCTCCCGGGCCCTGCAGCCCCCGCCCTGCTCCGCGGAGCAGCCTGTTCTGACCTCCGTTCCATGGAGCCCTACGTGCTGTGGCTTCTGTGTTCCGGCGCCTTTCGCTTAGAATCGCGTCTTAAAGGTTCGTCCGCGGTGGAGCGGGGATCAGGCCCGTGTTCCTTTTCAGGAGTGAATAATATTCCCTGGTATGGAGACTGCGCTGAGATAGGACCTGGGCCACCCCCTCTGATTATTTCCCGCCCACCCCTTCACTGGCGCCAGCCCCACGGAGACCTCGCAGGTGCCGTGAGAAAGTGGAGATGAGCAGAGTCTGGACGCATGCGCGGGGCCGGGAGGTGCCGGCCGCAGCCTGCGCCGTCTCCTAATGCGGAAATCTGCACCCAGGGCGGAACTCGCCGGTGTCTTCCGCGCGCGCACTGCACGTGTCGGCATCCTTTCTAGTGCGCCTGCGCAGCCAGCACCGCCTGCACCTGCGCTGACGCTCGCTGACAGCAGTACCCTCCTGGGAAGCCACGCAGGACCCGTCTTCGGGAGCCCGAGAGCCTCCTTCCCGGGCGCCAGTCTTAATAAACTTTGTATGTGTGTGATGGAGCCTCGCTCTTTTGCCCAGGCTCACTGC